TTGCCAAACCCAAGGTCACCTAGATTTTTTCCTGTATTTTCTTCTAGGCTGCTTATTTGTGTCAAATGGATTTAGATCAGCCAGGAAAGAGTAGGGTATCCCATTCTTATTGATATGATTTTAAAGAGCATATTTTCTGACAGTCTATGATTTTAAAAAACAAGTTTTCTCAGTAAAAGTGCAGCTATGAAAGACGTTGTTCTGACTCAACAGCAGCAGCCTGACCTTGGGAGAAAAGTTGTTTCCTGTTAACTTCCCAGCTGGTTTTATCTGTGACTGTTTTTTGTGTGTCTGTCTTAATTTGCAAAATGAATGGACAGTCTAATGTTTTACTTTTTCAGAGGGAGCAGATATTTTGCTTCCTCACCACACAAGCTCACCACACAATGCAGGGTTCTTAGCCTGCATCGACTTGATCATAACTCAGGAAAAGACAGATATTGGTCAATATTTCCTTCCAAAAGTGGAGATGATAAAGTAGAAGTATAGAAATCCTAAAGTCCAGACCTTCCTTGTTCAGCCAGGTTTTGCTCCTTCTCCACACACCTTTGTTCTTTTCTCCAACTTCCAAGGAATCTCACAAAGGAAGTGGGAAACAATGAACCTATTACTTCTTTCCTGCTTTAAATCCAATTCCACGTAGTCACGGAGACTGTTGGGCAGGATCTCTGGCTTGGTGGAAAGTGGGGCGTGCTGCCTAAAGTGATAGTTTGGAGGCCTTCTCTGTGCCGTCGCTATGGGAATGCCAGCTATATGTTGGCTGGGTGCGGGGCCCAGTCGCCAGGCCACACTGCACGCTTCCACATCCTCAGAGGGCCCGGGACTTGGGTCCTGGCCCCGCCCCCTGCGGACCCGGCACTCTGTCAGTTCCGTCCCCGGTCCTGGGAACCGCTCTTTACCCCACTCTGCGTGTCTGCCGGAACCTGGCTGGGAAGCGCTACTTGCTGCCCTGCCAGCCCGGGTGAGGGCGGAGCCAGGCCTCCAGCCGCGAGGACTGGAGTCGCGGGAGGTGGAGCCCCAGTCCGGAAGCCGGGGATCCGCGGCCATGACGGTGCCGGTCCGCGGCTTCTCGCTGCTCCGCGGCCGCCTTGGCCGAGCGCCGGCGTTGGGCAGAAGCACAGCACCCTCCGTAAGGGCACCGGGAGAGCCCGGGAGTGCGTTCCGGGGCTTTCGGAGCAGCGGTGTGAGGTACGAGGGCTGCGGGCGCCGGGTGCGGAGCCCTTTTTAGTATTTATTGTTTTGCTTTCCACAGACATGAAGCCATTATTATATCAGGAACCGAAATGGCCAAGCATATCCAGAAAGAAATACAGCGAGGTGTGGAATCATGGGTTTCCCTTGGAAACAGAAGACCTCACCTCAGTATAATTTTAGTGGGAGATAACCCAGCAAGCCATACATATGTCAGGAATAAGATAAGAGCTGCCTCTGCTGTAGGTGGGTGTGTGTTTTAGTTGTAATTACTACTACAAGTGACCTTCTCTACCTGTTTTTCTTCTAGGTATTTGTAGTGAGCTCATTCTAAAACCTAAGGATGTTTCTCAGGAAGAACTTTTGGACGTAACTGATCAATTGAATATGGACCCAAGAGTCAGCGGTATATTAGTTCAGTTACCACTACCAGGTACATAATGCTCCTCTTATTTATCTGATTTTTTAAAATTAGACAAATTTTATTTATTTTTCAGACCACGTTGATGAGCGAACAATATGCAATGGAATTGCCCCAGAAAAAGATGTAGATGGATTTCATATTATCAATATTGGAAGATTGTGCCTTGATCAGCATTCTCTCATACCTGCCACTGCCAGTGCTGTTTGGGAAATAATAAAAAGAACAGGTTGGTAATTTGTGGTCTGCAGGACATGGATGTTCTGCATTTAAACCGAACTCTGTATTTTAAGGAATTCAAACATTTGGAAAAAATGTGGTTGTGGCTGGAAGATCCAAGAACGTAGGGATGCCTATTGCCATGCTTTTACACACTGATGGAGAGCATGAACGGCCAGGAGGTAGGTAGAACCTTGCAGATTCTACACTCTCTTAATCACTGATAGAAATTCTTCTGTATTCCAGGTGATGCAACTGTGACAATAGCTCACAGATACACCCCCAAAGAGCAACTGAAGATTCATACGCAGCTGGCAGATATTATCATAGTTGCTGCAGGTAAGTCCTTAGTGACTGTTATTTTTTGGAATCTTGTCCTGGCCATTCTCCATTTGTCCACCAGCCCCAGTGTCTGCCCTTCCCTGCCCTGGTCTGGCCCTGAGAGGCTGACTAATGAAGATGGCCTCACCTGTGTTCCTCTGACACTGGCTCCCAGCAAGGTTTGGCACTAGTAGGATATCTGAAGGAGAAGAAGAGAAATGTCAAGTCATGGTGTTTCTTCTCTACTCTTTTCCACTTCTACTGTCTTTCTCTTCCTCCTGCATCGATAGCTTTTGCTCAGCATCCTTTCCCCGACAGCTAAGGCTCTCACTGGGCTGCAGTAACACCATTTCCTCACCCCTACAGACCTAGGAATGGTACAAGCTTCCTCCAGTTTCTAATCTCTAAGAGCTGCAACAGCTTTTGTTTTTATCTTAGCCTGAATATATCGCTGTAAAAATTATTTCATTACTATATGGGGTGGATTCTGTTTCCCATGGAGATACCGACAGAAGCAGATCTGTATGAAGTAAAGGCACAAATCAAGAACCATTCCTGGGGGAAGAGCATCCCGAGCAGAGGAAACAGCAGATACCAAAGTCCTTAGGCAGGAGCATGCTTGATGTATTCCAGAACACAGGTCTTTGACGGCTTATTATATTACTCTGATTTTAATAAAATATTAATAAATTATGAGGATACTAGTAAGAAATGTTGTTGGGAAGGTAGCCAGGGTTAACTCATGAAGGACGTTGTCGGCCATGGTTAGGATTTTGATATAAGCCAAGAATGGCTGACAGCAGATCAACATGGTCTGACTTAGGTTTTAAAGGACTGATCACACCTTTAAAAACATATCAGACCTCATGTCTGCAGTTGTGTCAAAAACTGACTTTAGAGGTGTAAAAGTAGAAACAGAGAGGAGAGGTATTGCAATTTCATTTAATGGGTCTAGATTTTGCTCTAATTTGTTTTGTATTTGAACACATAGTTTCAATCAAATTTAATAAAATATCTGATTCTTCTATAGGCCCTTTTCTGGAACCTAGAACATATACATGACTGCAGGAACAGTAGTTGGCTCCTCATAGAGTAAAAATAGAAATGTTCTTTTTCCCAGAAAAAAAATCAGTAAGCTGGTACAGATAACCATACCACATTGCCTGTTTTTCCAAAAAATTACATTTGGGTGATATCAAATGCAAATTTTTGAACTGCATTGACAGAAGTCAGGCATGTTTAGAGAGTTAGTAAACTTTTTCAGACCACAGATCAGCATTAAGTGAAATACTGCTTCAGCCACTGATACCTTCATGGCAGATAAGTATTATACTGACTTCTTTTTAGAGACACTTCTGTTCACACACAAGACACAGAATTTGTTGAATAAAGAGGAATTTGAATGCTCATCTTTGTCCGTTTCTAACCTTAGGAAGAATGAAGTTTACATTATCCTTAAAAGGTATTATTTGACTAATGTTAACAGCTTGTACAGAATATTTGACTATTGTCCTTAGATAACATTTATCAAATATTATATTGAATGAGTATTTTATTCTAGTGGAGGAAAATCTCTCATCATGCCTTCCTACTCGTGGTTTGTTTTATTATTATGACAAATGGCACATGGGTGATCACAATCCACTTGCAAGAAACACTGATATTCTCTTGTAACTAAGTCAAAGCTTATGCCATAATGCCAACACTGTTGTCCTCCTTGAGTTTATCCTCTCTAGCTTTCTTTGTAAAGGCCTAAATCAGCCTTGAGTACAGATATTTAAAAAGAAGACAGGAAAAGAAAAAGAAAAGGAAAATAAAGGAACAGAAGGACAAGGAAGACTCAAGCCTATATAAAATAAACAAGACAGGAGCCAGGAGGTACTCAAGCTTTAGGTGTGGTGGGTGTTGAGGCTGTCCCACAAGCATCCCGCTGAGGGTATTTTCTTACCACCAGAGGGCGCCAGTCAGGTGAGCAGCTACTTCAGATGTAGCCAAGTTGGCCATACACCATGCTAATACTAGTTAGAAGACATTTTAAACAAAGACAGTGGGAAGAAGTCCTGTTCCTTGCTTTTTTATTTCACCTTTAATGCCTCTTACTAAATACAAAAGTATGTTGAATGTAGAAGACAGATTTGTATGTAGTTCTGCAGTCTTCTTGAAGAAATAAATATTTAGCCAATGGGAAATTTAGGGGAAGAAAATTGAGAATTTATAAGAAACAACTAAAGATTGCTACATTTCCAGTTAATTAATAATCACCTGGAGAAGTTAGGGATAAAACATGTAGGCATTTATAAATTATAGAAAGAATGTGAGTGAATATAAAAAATAAATCCCATATAACCAGACAATAGGAATAAAGTATTGCCAGAATGACCATATCATGCATTGTGTGTGGGAACTAAACAAATACAAATAGCAGTGGGTATTTAAAGGAAATAGTGATCTAATGGCAGAGGTAGCCAGAACGGGGAGGGCTAGATCACTGTCATAATGAGAATGTCAGCATATATGGAAACAACCTCATCTAGGAGAACTCAGGGTAGAAGGAGGAGGATTGCGTGATATATATCAGAAAGAATGATAATGTCTGAGAGATGAGAGTGAAGAATGTGGTAATGAAATCTTGACACAAGCTTGAAGAAAGTAAAAGAGGAAATCCTGTGTGAAGATCCTGAGACATGAATATTAGCTTATTTAATATTAATGTCATCCCTCCAGTTTCTCATAGTACTACTCCTACTGGCTTATATATCACTCACCTTTTTAAAATTGCCCCCAAAATTGAGATTTAGACTCAGTTAGAAGCTTAGATCTGCAGAATCAGACCCTGTCACACTATGCAATTAGAAGTAAGTAGCTTCAAGTCCCTACTCAAAGCCAAATCTCTGAGTTCACAGAGAGAGTTAACAAGTTTCTAGAGTACTTTAATGTACCATGGTTATAGCACATAGTACCTGTTTATAGTTGTTATCTTCATTAGACTACAGCAGGTAAAGGCGTGGTATTTTTTTTTAAGCTTGCTAGGTAAGTGCTTAGAACAATATCTAACACATAGTGGTTGCCCAGTAAATGTGAGCTGTGTTGATTTTGAGATTATAACTACAATAAGAACTTTTTCAAATTGATACATATTTAGCCGATATAATCTAATTTTTTAAGATGGAATTATTCTAGTTGTTGGATTTACACACTGTAGCATTATTTTTGGGAACTACCAAATTATTCCAGTTTGTCATCATAAAGTAGTTGCTAAAGCAATAAAAAGTGAAATATTTATTCATGAAAGAGTAGTTCATGTCATTAAGTGTATGAATGGAGTGATTTAGGTGTAAATGTTAAGATTAAGAAATGATGGGAAAGGTGGCCGGGTGCAGTGGCTTACATCTGTAATCCTAGCACTTTGGGAGGCTCAGGTGGGTGGATCACCTGTGGTCAGGAGTTTGAGACCAGCCTGTCCAACATGGTGAAACCCTGTCTCTACTAAAAATACAAAAATTAGCCAGGTGTGGTGGTGGGTGCCTGTAATCCCAGCTACTCAAGAGGCTGAGGCAGGAGAATCACTTGAACCCGGGAGGCGGAGGTTGCAGTGAGCCGAGATCACACCACTGCACTCCAGCCTGGGCAACAGAGCAAGACTCTGTCTCAGAAAAAAAAAAAAAAGAAAAAAGAAAAAAAGAAATTATGGGAAAGGTGAAGAAAGAGTAAGGAGACTATTACATCTAAAGAACAGTAAGAGTACTGGATGGTTGAAAGGGGAGGAGCAGTTTAGGGAAAGGCTAAATCAGCTTTGCACAAGCTACTGATAAAGAAGGGAAAGCTAGCCAGTATCAATTCTAAGATCATGTTGGAGATCATTGGGCTTTCTCGTATCTGCTTTAAGGAAACTGTAGGCTATCCTAAGTCTGTAAAATTCTAGGAATCTTCATTATTCAGCAGGATAGGCAAGTTTTTTTAGACATTGTCCACATTACCCTCCACCCATCTGAGTAAACTCTGAAACTATATTCAGGAAATGAGCTGCTGAGTCAATGCCACTTGCATGTCAAGCTCTGGATGCAGTGTCACGGTGGTGAAAGCTGGCATTTTTGGCCACTAAGCCATCCCTTCCAGCATGACGAATGAACCTTCACAGTTGTAACTTTAGAGTGTCTATTGCAACACTTTTAATGACAGATACCATGATATAAAACAGGATAAATGGGCAATTTAGTAACTCAGAATATTCATACTTACTTGTCATAAAGTACAAAGTGACCAACGAATTTCCTTTCACCACTTCTCCAATCATATTATCAAGTCTTAGAAACACTCCCATCAAACATTATCCTAGGGCTCAATAGGGTTTTCCCCCGGGTGTATTTCCTCCTCCTTGAAACAGGGTTCGTAATTTTCAGGAAACCAGGACATGGAGAAGTTCCAAGGGGTGGGGCAAGGAAATAGCTCCACCATCCCCACAGCTCATGCAACCCGGGAGTACAACTTGCTCACTTACGGCCCTGAGTGCTTCCTGAGTGATGCCAGCACATTTCATGGCTTCACTCATACTATAGTCCTTTCCATATCTCATTTCTTATTTGTTATTGTCCAGCTTGTCCTCTTTTGCTAGCCTCTGCTACTCCACTTAAGGGTTCCTTCCCTCCTTCCTAAAAGTTGTCATTATTTTCATGGTACAGAGTAGTGAAAATGCACAGGCCTTTCTAAAGTAAGAATTCCAGGATTTAAATTCCAGCTCTGAGACTTGCTGATTGTGAGCTTGGTCTCATTTCTGAATCTCAATCTGTTCATTGATGTGATTTAAATGATAATAATAAAAGTAACCTTTCATAGCGATGTCTACTTTATATTTTTGATCTTAACTATGCTGATCTAAGTAGAATTTCCCATATCTAAAATGATGCCTTTTACTTATTGAAAGGCATTTTAGTGTGGTTTATGTGTAATACCAAATAAAGAATATTTAACACTTCTCAAAAAAAAACCTTTTGCATAGTGTAATCAAGCTAGCCAATCCATGTAAAGAGCATAGCACAGTGCCCAGTATATTGCAAATATTCAATAAGTGTTATGTGTTAATGTATTCTATGTTAGGCATTGCATGTGAATATTTAAACAATTTAGAAATGATAAATCAGTTGATTATTAAGCTACAACTTAGCATAACTAAAAGAATATACTTCTTGGTTGCTTTTGATACTAATACAGTATCAGAGTAGAGTAGTTCTTATAAGCATAAATAAATTAAGAAGTGACTTACACATGAGGGACCAACTTTATGGAAACTTTATTTTTATACTTAAGATGTATGCCTTCTCAGGATGACATCAGCACTTGTTCATAGATGTGTATTATGTTGTTCCCTGGATGAATTCCTTATTGCCTCTCCCTCCTTTGGAACAACCTGACTTTGAGAGGGGAGATAGGGAAGGCCGAGGCACTTAGATGAAAGGGATTTTTTTCTCTCAGGCCTTTATCCACCGTCCCAGTCTCCCTCTCTCTCTGTTTCTACCTCATCTTCCCACCTCAGGCTATTCTGGCCCTCACAACCCATGCCCAAAGCCTAAGTTACTAAGTAAGCAAAGCTTCCCTGGCCTGCAGTGAGCTTTGTCAATACCTGAGAGGGCAGCCTGACTACTGATATTTTTCTTGGTGTCAGTAATACATCCTTACTGCAAAAACTTAGAAAACTTGGACAATAGAGAGGGAGGGAAAGAACCTTAATCCCAACCAAAGTGAAATAAGGTAAACAATTTGATGTTTGACCTTGTACTGTTTTATATTTATACATAGATCTAAATATTTAAACAATTCTTTTGCCTTGTATATACTATTTGTATTTAGCAGCTCTACACCATGTACGTGCTTCTTCATAAAATGCTTTCTTCCAAAACAGACTTCTAATGACTCTATAGTATTGAGTGCTATGGATATACTAAATTTTATTTATTCAGTTCTTGACTATTGGACATTTAGATAGTTCCCTGAGTTTTACTGTTATGAATAATGCAGCAAACAGCTGTAAACATCTTAGATTATTTGCATCGTAACCCATAATATTTATCGTATTGGTCTTAAGTTTATTTTCTTAGTAATTATTACTTATATTCTAAAAACAAATGAACATTTAAGCTTGGTGTATAATAAAGGCTTACACGTGTGTTTAATATTAAAGCATATTTCATACCTTACCTGTGCATTTATGTAAAGTTTTAACAGAGAGAGGAGATAGCTGTGTCTCGTTTGTAACCCATTCTCCAGGCCTGTTACCATTACCAATCAGTATACTATGAAGCTTTAGATCCTTATCTTTCCACAAGAGAAGATAGAAGCCTAGTGTGTGGGGAAGGGGACTCAAATATGAAGTGGGGTGTAGTATCAAAAGAAACGTGGTCTTTAAAGTAAAGAGGGTTTGGTTTTAAATTCAATTTTAACTTTAAAAATCACATCTAACTCTCTGGGCTTTATTTTCAGCTATCGCAAAATGGAGGTAGTAATACTAGTGTTTATAAACTGTCATGAGAATTACATCCTTAGCACATAATGGCTACTAAGTGAAGGTAGTTTCCCTTCCCTTCATTCTCCTATTGTGTGGTGAGCTCCTATTGTGTGGTGAGCCAATCACTAAAATTACAACATGTTTTAAATGAAAATATATGAAAATTTATTATCTATTATGAAAAGACTTTAACTTTCTAATACTTTGGTAATATAGACTGTACAAAAACATGTACAAACTTTTATATGTTTCCTTGCTCGTTAGCCTCAAATAAGCAAAAACATTTTTCCAAGATCGATCACCTCAGAACCATCACAAAGTTTTATTTTTTTTTCTTCATTTGACTGAGACCCTTGTGTTTTTCTCCTCAACTTGTTCTAATTACAGGGACTTTTGAAAAGGGGGAATCTTTTCATCTCTAGGTTTTTTCAATCTATGGTATTAGTACATGGTTAGCTGAGGTTGATTTTTTTTCTTTTGAGGCTCTTCTCTCAACACATATATATGTACTATTTCTGATTTTTCATGAGTAAAACAAGCATTGATAGCAATATCCAAAAAAGCTTCAGTAAAGAACAATTTATATCAAAGATCTTTCTTCACTGTGGAGAATCACAGACTTCCTTGGAAATATACTTTAGATGGTCAAATGATACATCATTTAAACTTAATTCTATTTGGGTCCATGCATGTATATCATGGGCTTGGGAAGAAGTGAGGTTCTTCCTTTCAAGTTATGTCTGTAGCCTTTGATATTATCACTTTGTTATATTTTTATGTCCAGGTCTTTAAAAGGTTTATGTTAGGAAATACTTAAATATACCCAAAAGTGTATAAGAATAATGTTAATTAAAACGTTAACACTTATGTTATCAATACCTAAATTTGACAGATGTGAATATTATGTATATTTTCAATCTACCTGTTTTATATTTCTATAACTTGCTTTGTTTTGACTAATGCTATGACTTTCAAGTTTGCCCATGCTAATAGATGTAGCACTATTTCTATAATACTCAATTGCTGAGTATCCATTTTCTGTTGATGAATATGTATGCTATTTCCAATATATTGCTATTATGAACAGTTCTGTAATGTTTAAGTTTATACATATTTTCTTGGAGACTCATTCATTCATCCATCCAGCAAACACTAATTTTGCCACTGGTACATATTAAGCCATATAGCAGGCATTAGAAAAATATATATATATAAACTTGGTTCAGCTCTTGAGAAGTCCAGACACTAGTGGAGGAGAAAGATGTGCAAACAAATTAGTGTAATACAGCTTGCTAGTGCAATATTAGATACATGTATGTATGTATATGTACATGTCTATCTGTTTAGAAAAGGAGACAGTGTGTGTGTGTGTGTGTGTGTGTTTACGTGTGTAAGAGACACAGATAGATTGAAAAATAAAAACAGAGAGAGAGAGCATCATTGGAGAGGAAGTAATAGCTCTTTTCCTCTGACTCTGAAAAGTACATGAATGAGTCGGGTTTCATCCCACAGAATGAACAGAAATTCACTAGGCAGAATAAAAGGCAATGAGACTTCTGGCAGCTTAGAGCTATAAAATGCTATGCATATAGCAAAGAAAATATTTACTCTTTCAAAATGACAGGTGCCTGTCTGTGAGTTGTGAAAGATGAAGCATAACATTTAGGAAAAACCAGATATCATAATAAATTAAGAAATTTTAATTTTATCCTGTAGGTCATAGGCAACCTTTAAATAATTAGAAGCACTGAAATAACATCATATTTGAATTTTAGAAAGATCACTTGGATAGCCCCTGTGCAGGGATAAAACTGGAAGTAGCATTGATGTAGTTCTACACTAATACAGGAGTAGATGAAAGTGAGAAGGAAAAACAGGAAGTAGACTAGAAAGGCTTACTGGCTTTAGAGACTAAGTATATGGTGTTGCCATTAACAAGGAAGGTATATAGAAAGGAAGCAAAGTTTGAGAGAAGTAAAGATGAGTGAGTGGGAGGAGATAATTAATTCAATGTGAATGTGTTGAGTTGATGACACTAGGTGTTATATTCAGGTGGAAAAGTCCAGGAGAGGGTTGAGATATGTGGGTGTGGGGTTTGGGAGAGAGCTCTGTTCTGGAGTGATAATTTTGGAAGTCATTAATATCAGGGATATTGGACACGAATTCATGGATAAAACCATCTAGAATAAGTCTGTTTATAGTGCATGGACTGAATTTCTATTTCAGACATCTTTGAAGTGTGTTGGTTGATATGGTTACTTCTATAACATTGCCTTCTTGCTTCTGTATACCTAGTGCCAATGAAAGATAGCCTATTCTTATTCCAGCATCTACTTCAATTGATCGTATAAGAAAAAAACTGGTATTTTTATGAAGCTTTGTTGTTTCATACCTGTTGTTCTTTTGTTACCCCGACCTTTATCGGCTTGAAAGCATTGTTTGAGTAACATGAGAGAATGTATTTGATAAACCAAAATGTGCCATATAGTGGAGACAAAATTGTGTCCTAAAAATAAAATGATGGACTTTACTTCATAAATGTTTAATTTTTTACATGTAAAAGATTAAATTTAAACTTCTTTAATGTAATGTAAACTTCTTTAATAAATGTTCCCAGCAGGCAGAATTTTTTGTTTTTGCTTGCATTTGTAGTCTTTGCATACTGGATTTATTGTGACCATCTAATGCTCAGTTAATTTCTATTATCTGACTTGTCCAGGTTACCAGCTTGATCTGATTTTTACAGTTTTATTGCTCACAGCCTATTATATCTTCACAGCACTTTTTTCTGTGACCAACAGCCTGGTTTTAGTAACTCTGGATTTCCCATGTCCATTATTTGATTATGTTAATGCTTTCTAAAACACAAATAAATTGTTTTCTCAATTCCTTATGGCTTGATTTTTTGATTTCTAAACTAG